AAAATACCGGATGTGGAAACTCTCTGGGGCTAGGGCTCATGAGTAGAATAATAGAAAACATTTATATAATGCTTTCTATGTGCCAAGCACTTTATGTGTATTATAACTCATTGAATAACATAGCCCTTTGATACAGGTACCATTTTTATTATCCCCCATTATGGACAAAGAGGAGGAGACACAGTGAAGTTAGTAACTTACCTGATGTGATGTCACCCAGCTGGTAAATGGCAGAACTGGGATTTGACTCTAAGCAGGCTGTCTCCACTGTCCTCTTCACCCCTTTCAGATCATTCCCTCTATCCTGCAATTTAATGAAGGCATTGCGTTTTCTCACAGTTACATTTTGTCTTGCACACGTCTTTAAAATCTAAGCAGTCTTTCTTGAAAGATGCAGGCTAATAGTCTCACCGATCTTTCCTTAAACAAAATAAGACAACAACAAGAAGTAGGCTTTTGCGATGTAGATGATAATATCTGTCTCAGCTGGCTTATAAGAGTATCCAGAGGATGAAGTGAGATGATACGAACATGCTTTGAAAAGGCCAAATCCATCAAACTTCTGCAATGTATTATTATTTATCTGCCCTCCATCCTGATTTCTTATTTTCTTAATTGAATAATCCTTAACAAATTAATACAGGTTTCTTCCGCTTTCCTATTTTCCCTGGAGTAGATGGTCAAATTGCCCAACTACTAGTATGGGCCTTTTGATGGGTGGTCTAGACAGTTGGGTTTGTCTGATTTCTCCTTTCTCTTCCTTGTTTCTTGACACCATTTGGTTTGGTAGCAGCTCCTTACTTGCTGTGCATAATGATAACTTCTCCGCATCTCTTGACATTGTATCATGGCAGTGTGCCTATGAAGTCAACCAGTACCTCCTTTTGTTTGAACTTTGGTTAAATTAATCATCTGATTTGCACATCAATCTGTTGCTATGGGGGTTACTGATGTCACACTGTCAGTATTATGATTACCATAATATCTAACAGGCAAAAAGGGACTGGTTGCTAGTGGAAACCTCAGAGTGAAACTCACCCAGCTTTAGTAACCAACTCGATTGCATAGACTTTAGATAACCATGTGAAGGGGTAAGTGAATTAATCATCCAGTTGGATTCCATTCTTAATGAATTTAATGTTTTGTTATTTCAAGGATTCTACCATCAGAAAAGAGGCCAAACTTCTATCATCATGGTGGATGTGAAGTGTCTGAGTGACTGTAAATTGCAGAACCAACTTGAGAAGCTTGGATTTTCACCTGGCCCAATACTACGTATGTACAGTATGCAGCAAATATTACAGACTCAATTTAATTTGTTCTCCAAATTCTTCCTCAGCTTCCACCAGAAAGTTGTATGAAAAAAAGTTAGTACAGTTGTTGGTCTCACCTCCCTGTGCACCACCTGTGATGAATGGACCCAGAGAGCTGGATGGAGCGCAGGACAGTGATGACAGCGAAGGTACCGCCATAAGCTGTACTGCTAGATGGCAAGGCCTATTTTCCTTTTGTTTCCCATGATCCAGAGCTTAATATCATTTTGCAAGGAAATATCATACTCTCAACAGAAAAAAGCAAGAAACTCAAAAAAGTATGTACCATTCTAATGCCTGAATACTTATAGATGAAATGTTGATTTCTTTTCTGTGTAATAGAACCCAGTTTTTGAAATTCAAGAGCAGCAGGAGGAAATAGTGGAACCAAACACTGATTATAATGATTCCAAGATGATAATAAGGGTAAACTTACTTATTTTCATAAAACTGAGTTAATTCCTCTTGACATTTTCTTTCTGTTTATCAGTGGCCTGAGGCTTCCACCACTAAACGCAAAGCTGTAGATACCTATTGCTTGGATTATAAGCCTTCCAAGGGAAGAAGGTAATGATGTTTTTTAGCATATGTGGAAATTGCACAATCCTAAGAGCCACTGATGTTTTCACAGGTGGGCTGCAAGAGCACCAAGCACCAGAATCACATATGGGACTATCACCAAAGAGAGAGACTACTGCGCGGAAGACCAGACTATCGAGAGCTGGAGAGAAGAAGGTTTCCCAGTGGGCTTGAAGCTTGCTGTGCTTGGTATTTTCATCATTGTGGTGTTTGTCTACCTGACTGTGGAAAATAAGTCGCTGTTTGGTTAAGTAATTTAGGAGCAAAGCAATGCTCCAAGCGAGGCCTCCTGCTTCAGGAAAGAACCAAAACACTACCCTGAAGGGCCAGCCTAGCCTGCAGCCCTCCCTTGCAGGGAGCCTTCCCTTGCACTGTGCTGCTCTCACAGATCGGTGTCTGGGCTCAGCCAGGTGGAAGGAACCTGCCTAACCAGGCACCTGTGTTAAGAGCATGATGGTTAGGAAATCCCCCAAGTCATGTCAACTCTCATTAAAGGTGCTTCCATATTTGAGCAGGCGTCAAACAAGGAAACTGTCTGGCGTTTTTCTTTCTAAGTATGGTGA